GATGTGGTGCACGCCTGTAACTCCAGCTACTCGGGAGGCTGCGGCCAGAGAATTGCTTGAACCCAGGAGACAAAGTTTGCAGTGAGCCGAGATCACGCCACTGCACTCCAGCCTGGGAGACAGAGCGAGACTCCGTCTCAAAAACAAAAAGTAAGACATTACCAATATGATGCCAACCCTCATGCACTCATCCCCAACCCCACACTTCTCTTCTCCCACCCCTTCTATCTGCTTTTGTATTTATTTAGCCTATGGGATCCCAATGCAGAGGAGCCCTGGTGGACGCATTTATAGTGCAGCGATGAATAGAAGACAGTGATAGTCTTATACTGGAGTTGAAATGTGATAAACATTTATACACTGTGTTTATAAGTCGTGTAACTCTGGCCAATTTATCTGGTCTTTCTAAGCTCACTTTCCTCGTCTGTAAAATGGGAAGAATAATCATACTTATTGCGCTGGTTGTTATGGGGATTAAGCAAGATAATTCTCTAAAGCTTTGGCACTTGGCGCTGAAAGTAGCCATTCCATGTCTTCTTTCCCGCCCCGCCTCTTGTGCTCCCCACCGCTTTCGTGATGTCCGCAGTTGCCCACCTGCCTCTACAATAAAAAACGCATCCCTCCTCCTGCAGGGTCCACCGCACCGGGAAGCCCTGTCTGTATCAGTTACCAACCACAATTGCAGTGAGTACGAATCGTGGCTTTCCCACAGTCAGGAAAGGCAAGGGAGACCGACGACCCGCTTCTCTAGGAGTAAGTAAAGATTAAAGGTAGTTCGCGGTATAGCCTAGGCAGGGATTAACCCGTGGTCCCAGCGCTCCTGCTATTTGCATTCCAAAGCAGACACCTCATGCGCTCAACCCCGCCCGCAGGCGGCTCCCGCAGTCTAAGGGACCTGGCGCGAGTCCGGGAAGCGGAGGGCGCAGCTGCGCAGGGAAGGGGGCCGGGGGCGGGACCAGGGCGCGCGTTCCGGTCCCGGGGCGTGGCCTCCCGCAGGTGAGTACGCTGCTCCTTCGGTTTCCCTGAAACCTAACCCGCCCTGGGGAGGCGCGCAGCAGAGGCTCCGATTCGGGGCAGGTGAGAGGCTGACTTTCTCTCGGTGCGTCCAGTGGAGCTCTGAGTTTCGAATCGGCGGCGGCGGATTCCCCGCGCGCCCGGCGTCGGGGCTTCCAGGAGGATGCGGAGCCCCAGCGCGGCGTGGCTGCTGGGGGCCGCCATCCTGCTAGCAGCCTCTCTCTCCTGCAGTGGCACCATCCAAGGTGAGAAACCTGGCCAAGGAGGGCTCTTATCTTGTAATGACCCTTGTCTTCCTTTCTTGTACAGGAACCAGTAGATCCTCTAAAGGAAGAAGCCTTATTGGTAAGGTTGATGGCACATCCCACGTCACTGGAAAAGGAGTTACAGTTGAAACAGTCTTTTCTGTGGATGAGTTTTCTGCATCTGTCCTCACTGGAAAACTGACCACTGTCTTCCTTCCAATTGTCTACACAATTGTGTTTGTGGTGGGTTTGCCAAGTAACGGCATGGCCCTGTGGGTCTTTCTTTTCCGAACTAAGAAGAAGCACCCTGCTGTGATTTACATGGCCAATCTGGCCTTGGCTGACCTCCTCTCTGTCATCTGGTTCCCCTTGAAGATTGCCTATCACATACATGGCAACAACTGGATTTATGGGGAAGCTCTTTGTAATGTGCTTATTGGCTTTTTCTATGGCAACATGTACTGTTCCATTCTCTTCATGACCTGCCTCAGTGTGCAGAGGTATTGGGTCATCGTGAACCCCATGGGGCACTCCAGGAAGAAGGCAAACATTGCCATTGGCATCTCCCTGGCAATATGGCTGCTGATTCTGCTGGTCACCATTCCTTTGTATGTCGTGAAGCAGACCATCTTCATTCCTGCCCTGAACATCACGACCTGTCATGATGTTTTGCCTGAGCAGCTCTTGGTGGGAGACATGTTCAATTACTTCCTCTCTCTGGCCATTGGGGTCTTTCTGTTCCCAGCCTTCCTCACAGCCTCTGCCTATGTGCTGATGATCAGAATGCTGCGATCTTCTGCCATGGATGAAAACTCAGAGAAGAAAAGGAAGAGGGCCATCAAACTCATTGTCACTGTCCTGGCCATGTACCTGATCTGCTTCACTCCTAGTAACCTTCTGCTTGTGGTGCATTATTTTCTGATTAAGAGCCAGGGCCAGAGCCATGTCTATGCCCTGTACATTGTAGCCCTCTGCCTCTCTACCCTTAACAGCTGCATCGACCCCTTTGTCTATTACTTTGTTTCACATGATTTCAGGGATCATGCAAAGAACGCTCTCCTTTGCCGAAGTGTCCGCACTGTAAAGCAGATGCAAGTATCCCTCACCTCAAAGAAACACTCCAGGAAATCCAGCTCTTACTCTTCAAGTTCAACCACTGTTAAGACCTCCTATTGAGTTTTCCAGGTCCTCAGATGGGAATTGCACAGTAGGATGTGGAACCTGTTTAATGTTATGAGGACGTGTCTGTTATTTCCTAATCAAAAAGGTCTCACCACATACCATGTGGATGCAGCACCTCTCAGGATTGCTAGGAGCTCCCCTGTTTGCATGAGAAAAGTAGTCCCCCAAATTAACATCAGTGTCTGTTTCAGAATCTCTCTACTCAGATGACCCCAGAAACTGAACCAACAGAAGCAGACTTTTCAGAAGATGGTGAAGACAGAAACCCAGTAACTTGCAAAAAGTAGACTTGGTGTGAAGACTCACTTCTCAGCTGAAATTATATATATACACATATATATATTTTACATCTGGGATCATGATAGACTTGTTAGGGCTTCAAGGCCCTCAGAGATGATCAGTCCAACTGAACGACCTTACAAATGAGGAAACCAAGATAAATGAGCTGCCAGAATCAGGTTTCCAATCAACAGCAGTGAGTTGGGATTGGACAGTAGAATTTCAATGTCCAGTGAGTGAGGTTCTTGTACCACTTCATCAAAATCATGGATCTTGGCTGGGTGCGGTGCCTCATGCCTGTAATCCTAGCACTTTGGGAGGCTGAGGCAGGCAATCACTTGAGGTCAGGAGTTCGAGACCAGCCTGGCCATCATGGCGAAACCTCATCTCTACTAAAAATACAAAAGTTAACCAGGTGTGTGGTGCACGTTTGTAATCCCAGTTACTCAGGAGGCTGAGGCACAAGAATTGAGTATCACTTTAACTCAGGAGGCAGAGGTTGCAGTGAGCCGAGATTGCACCACTGCACTCCAGCTTGGGTGATAAAATAAAATAAAATAGTCGTGAATCTTGTTCAAAATGCAGATTCCTCAGATTCAATAATGAGAGCTCAGACTGGGAACAGGGCCCAGGAATCTGTGTGGTACAAACCTGCATGGTGTTTATGCACACAGAGATTTGAGAACCATTGTTCTGAATGCTGCTTCCATTTGACAAAGTGCCGTGATAATTTTTGAAAAGAGAAGCAAACAATGGTGTCTCTTTTATGTTCAGCTTATAATGAAATCTGTTTGTTGACTTATTAGGACTTTGAATTATTTCTTTATTAACCCTCTGAGTTTTTGTATGTATTATTATTAAAGAAAAATGCAATCAGGATTTTAAACATGTAAATACAAATTTTGTATAACTTTTGATGACTTCAGTGAAATTTTCAGGTAGTCTGAGTAATAGATTGTTTTGCCACTTAGAATAGCATTTGCCACTTAGTATTTTAAAAAATAATTGTTGGAGTATTTATTGTCAGTTTTGTTCACTTGTTATCTAATACAAAATTATAAAGCCTTCAGAGGGTTTGGACCACATCTCTTTGGAAAATAGTTTGCAACATATTTAAGAGATACTTGATGCCAAAATGACTTTATACAACGATTGTATTTGTGACTTTTAAAAATAATTATTTTATTGTGTAATTGATTTATAAATAACAAAATTTTTTTTACAACTTATTTCTGAGTTGTGCGTTTGTTTTGAGGGAAGG